TTTCGCCTAATATATTTATGATGTTCTCTGAGAGAATCCTGCAGAATGCTGGGAATGGGGAATAGCCTGACGCAGGCTGTTACTTAGAAAGAATGGAAAGAAAAATTAATGCCCTCTTTCCTACTTGAAACCCATCATGATTCCCAGTTATACACTGAGTTTGTGTCTGTCACTGACAGTTGATTCCTATGCATGATCTCATATTATCTTCGCAATGACACTGGGAGATTTATATTAATAATACCATGCTCCCTAGTTTATAGCTTCAAGAAACTAAAGCTTGCAAAGGTGTAACATCAGGTGTGTCCTTTTTCATACAAGATTGGATTTAATGGTTAACACAGATAAGGGTGGGTTTTCCCATTTCCAGAGTGTAAGGGTTTCGCTTCTCTCCCTCTGCCGGTCTCCTCCACTGTTTACACCCAGTAGGGCGTGGAGGGTGGCCTAGGGTGTGGCCCAGGAGGCTTCCCTAAGGGAAGGGGGTGGTGGAAACCAGGCGGTTTGAAGCCCATCAGGATTCCCAGTTATATATCGAGTTTGTGTCCGTCACTGCTAGTTGATTTCCATGCATGATCTCATATAATCTTTGCAATGACACTGGGAGATTTATATTAATAATACCATGGTCCCTAGTTTATAGCTTTAAGAAACTAAAGCTTGGAAAGGCCTAATAACATCAGGTGTGTCCTCCATTTTCATGCAAGATTGGATTTAATGGTTAACACAGATTAGGGTGGGTTTTCCCACTTCCAGAGTGTAAGGGTTTCGCTTCTCTCCCTCTGCCGGTCTCCTACACTCTTTACACCCAGCAGGGCGTGGAGGGTGGCCCAGGGAGTGGCCCAGGAGGCTTCTCTAAGGGAAGAGGGTGGTGGAAACCAGGAAGGAGACGAGAACCCCAGCGGGCAAGTCACGCAGTTACGCTTGTTCGCCCAGAGAATCCGGCAGGGCCTCCGCAGAGCCGTAAAGAGCTCTACAAGTCGTGAAGGGGCGAGGCGCAAAAGCGTAGCTTTACGGCGATTCGAGCAGTCGCGTCAAGCAGGCTATTCCGGGTTTGTGGCTGCTTGGCTCCACACGTGGGCCGCCGTAGGTATTCCGACCGGTAATTCCTCCTATTGGTGTGCAGCAGCCACATTGAAGGATAGAGTGGCAGCAGAGGCCAAGGATCGTGAGTTGATGGAGTTTGCTGCTGAAAATGAAGGGAAGTCTGGGGGAGGTCTCCACAGCGTAGCTGAGGGGGTGCGGCTAAGTCCAGAGCCTGGCAGGGAGGGAGTAAGGGACTTAGCAGGGGCGGAGGAGTTCGGCGGCGGAGAGGAGGGGACAGGGCTGACAGGGATAAAGGAGATAGGGGATGGAGAGGAAGGAAGTGGACAAAGGCCAGAGGAAATACCGATGGACCTAACGGTAGTGAAGCAGGAAATTATAGACTGGCCAGGTACAGAAGGCAGGTTGGCTGGCCAGTGGGTAGAACAGGAGGTGGAGGATAGGCCTGAGGTGAAGGATGAGAACGCAGGCGTATTGGAGGTGAAGCAGGAGACGGATAGTAGTTTAGTGGTAAAAGAAGCGAAGGTGGGTGAACCAGAGGTAAAGGAAGAGAAGGTAAAGGAAGAGGTAATGGACTGGTCAGAAGTGAAGGAAGAGAAGGATAACTTGGAGATAAAACAGGAGGAGAAGTTTGTTGGTCAATGCATAAAAGAGGAATTGATGCATGGAGAGTGTGTAAAAGAAGAGAAGGATTTCCTGAAGAAAGAAATCGTGGATGATACAAAGGTGAAAGAAGAGCCTCCGATAAATCACCCGGTGGGCTGCAAGCGGAAACTGGCCATGTCAAGGTAGGGCATGGGGGATTCCATTTAGGGGAATAGATAATTTAATGTTACATGTGGGCTTTTGTAGGTGTGAGACTTGTGGTACAGAAGAAGCAAAGTACAGATGTCCACGTTGTATGCGATATTCCTGCAGGTATACATGTAACTTCCTACCTTTTAACCTGTAATATAAAAGTACTTCCCCTTTGTCTTTTCAGTTTGCCCTGTGTAAAGAAACACAAAGCAGAACTGACATGTAATGGAGTTCGAGATAAAACTGCATACATTTCAATACAACAGTTTACTGAAATGAATCTCCTAAGTGGTAAGCCACTTTATGCATAGCAAATTGAGGCTACTTGTTTATTCTTCTGTTTTGAAATTTTTAGATTATCGATTTTTGGAAGATGTGGCAAGAACAGCGGACCATATTTCTAGAGATGCTTTTTTGAAGAGACCAATAAGCAATAAATATGTAAGATTTTTTCCTAATTTCTTCCAGTTAGAAATTAATTTGTCTGTTTGGTTTTTGTTGTTAGATGTACTTTATGAAAAATCGTGCCCGGAGGCAAGGTATTAACTTAAAACTTCTACCCAATGGATTCACCAAGAGGAAGGAGAATTCAACCTTTTTTGATAAGAAGTAAGTTTCTAACTTTTTAGTATATCAGGTATCTTGATTCTCACATGATTATTTTCTCTCTTAGAAAACAACAGTTTTGTTGGCATGTGAAGCTCCAGTTTCCTCAAAGTCAAGCTGAGTACATAGAAAAAAGGTATCACTGCTATCTTTCAATCACTGATTTGTATATAGCTTGTTTTTTTTTCTTTGTTGTAAAGAGTACCAGATGATAAAACTATTAATGAAATCCTAAAACCTTACATTGATCCTGAAAAGTCTGATCCTGTAATTCGTCAAAGGTATGCTTCAAAAATATTGTAACTTTCTGAAAGCTTTTCCTTCAATATGATGTTTTTATTTCAGGTTGAAAGCCTACATTCGCTCTCAGACTGGGGTTCAGATTTTAATGAAGATTGAATATATGCAGCAAAATTTAGTAAGGTAAAATTGCTCCCCTCCCCATTTCTTTAAATTTCCTGGTTTTTTGTTTTTTTTTATTAATAAGATATTATGAACTAGATCCTTATAAAAGTCTCCTAGACAATTTGAGGAACAAAGTGATCATTGAGTATCCAACATTACATGTGGTATTGAAAGGATCCAATAATGACATGAAAGTTCTTCACCAAGGTAAGTGTAAATTTGTTTCTGTAATGCTTAGAACTTGACTGTATGTTTACTTATTTTTTTCTAGTGAAGAGTGAATCTACCAAGAACGTTGGCAATGAAAATTGAGCATTTTTTCTGGAAGAAGAAAGTGAAAACTTCCAGACAACTGCAGCAGACTCTGCATTGATGGGCTGTTGGCTGATTGGGGTATTGTCAATGGGTGATTGGAATTTTTTCTTTGTATGAAAAATAAGCTTAACTCTTTTAAAAAATGTATTTTATAACCTCTTGAATTAATTGACTTGTAAGACCCATTTATTCATATTAAGAACTCTCCTTTGCACTTGATCAGCATAGTACTTATTAGGCCCTGGCTTTTTAATATGCTTAATTGCTTAATTCCATAAACTGAAAACTTTTTTTTTCTTTTTTCTTTCTTTTTTTGAGATGGGGTCTTGGAGTGCAAGTGGTATGAGCATAGCTTCCTCAAATTCCTGGGCTCGAATGGTCCTCTCACTGCAGCCTCCCAACAGGCTGGTACCACCACACTCAGCTAAGTTTTTTGTTGTTGTTTTTTTTTGGTAGAGACAGGGTTGCGCTCTTTCGCCCAGGCTGGTCTCAAATTTGTGGCCTCAAGCAATCCTTCCACCTCAGACTCCAAAGCATTGGGATTACAGGCATCAGCCACCACACCTGGCCTTGAACATTTTTTATTTGTTAATTTCATGCGTGACGAAACCCAAGGATCACCCATGTCAACCACAAAGTTGGCATTCCCTTTAGTAGAACCTCACTAAACGGAAAGGCTGTACAACGCACCGTCTAGCCACAGGAGAACTAATCTTCTATCAGTTGCCCTTTCTTCTTTGGAGTTTTTATGTAACTTACCCTTGTGAGACAAGTTTTCTACTTGAGAAACTCCTAGTACAATGTCTTATACTAGAAGCCTGGATAAATACTATTAACTACTGTTTCTTATATTCACTTCAGAAAATCAGTGGCTCCACATTGTTTGAGCCATTAGTGATAACAAATTTGGATCTACTTACTCAAGTCTTATGAATTCTGTGCCTTTCATCACATTCCTAGCCCACTCTCATCATTACTGCAGAAGGGTGTTGTGATGACCAGTTTTATACTGTGTTTTGATATGTCTAGCAATAACTTAAAGAAAAAAAAACCTGGGAAATCTTCAACATGTTATTGGAACATATATGTATGTATTAATGTATATACATGGCTTAACTTATACGTTATGGCAGCTCTGTATACAGTTTGATCTCATGTACTGAAAAAAAATTCTTAATTTTATTGGAGTTTATACCACTGTGAAACTGCAATATGACTGTAAGAGAGTAAAAAGATTGTTACATCTATATTGTATGTGTGTACTTAATGGTTAAAAAGCAATGATAAAACTGGACATTAATGAAATTGATTTTTAGTTACAGTTGGAATAAGTTTTTTACCAAAAAGAAACCAGAGACGTTAGTTAAGGAGACTTAAAAAGATCTGAAATATGAAAAGAGAATGAGAAGATGAGCAGAAGATAAATTTGTGGGACACAAGTATAACTTGGGGTAGAAACTGGAGAAGAGAATCGAAAAACAATAATGCCAGAAGGACCCTTGGTATGAAAGTACTAATGGAATGTGATTCATAGAAAGTTCATAGAAAGTGAGTCCTTGCAACTTGAGAAACATACATACATATATATTTATAATCTCTAAAGCAACATCAGGAATCTTCTAATATATGATAAAGAATTTGTGTAGAATTACGTTGTTCACAGTATTATTGGAGAGACAAATAAGATTTCAAGGAATTCATTTATAATCAAAAGTGAAATGTGTCTTCTTGAAACCAGCAAGAAATAGATGAATTGAGTGAAACGTGTTGTTATTAGGAGAAGTGGGATAACGTATACAAAAAGAACTTGCGATCTGAATATGATCTGAATATGAGGGTGGATAGGAATTTTTTGACAGTGAAATCTGTTATGATGTAGTCTCATTTCCAAGAAAAGTCTTGAGTTCCATCCCCCCTTCTGAATTTAAATTGAAACCTGGACAGAAAACAAACTATCCTGTAGTTTCCACTGCTCAGGAGGAAAAAAAGAAATCTATATTATCTAATGCATCTTTGCCATCTTTATTTTCTAGAATTCTATTAGACTTTTCAATTATAGGCTATTAGGAAAGAATATAACTCTTAGAATTCCCCTAAATATAATTATCAACTCATTTGATTAATATGCATATTTTTTCCCGTAAGATTTACAATACACGTGTGTTTTAGTGAATTACCAATGGCTTGGAGAGAATGAAATTGGAATAACTAACTGAAAACCCTAGATGTTTGTAGCATTGAGACCCAATATCTTTTTGGAGGCCCTCTCCATGTTAGCTTATTGTCAAATTCTGGTGTGTAAACAAACTCCTTGACCCATGTTAAGTTCAGCATCCTGCATTTTGTTCATGAATCACATTTTAAAAGGAGAAAAGCTCCACCTGGTTTTCTTTATTTTTTTAAACAGTGATTTCAAAGAGAAGATAGGCCTTTCATAATTGCTAATTATACATATAGGATTAATAGTCATAAATTATAGTAAATAAAACTTGTACCTATTCCTTTTATAAATATGAATTGGCTAGGCACAGTGGCTCACAGCTGTAATCCCAGCACTTTGGGAGGCTGAGGCGGGCAGATCACAAGGTCAGGTGTTTGAGACTAGCCTGGCCAACATGGCAAAACCCTGTGTCTACTAAAAATACAAAAATTAGCCAGGCGTGGTGGCAGGCACCTGTAATTCCAGCTACTCAGGAAGCTGGGGCACGAGAATCACTTGAACCCTGGTGGCAGAGTTTGCAGTGAGCTGAGATTGTTCCACTGCATTCCTGGGCACTGCCTGGGTGACAGAATGAGACTCTGCCTCAAAAAAAAAAAAAGTTATTAAAAATAGATATTTAAGATTCCAAAATGTAGTTGATCCAGTTTGTTTCCCTGTAGCAAGTAGTGGGATTTGGGTTTCATGACATATAATTAAAATGTTAATCACATAACTATAATGCCAACAATTTTCTTTATACATTTTTGTTTAATTATGTTGACATATACTTTGTGTTGTACCTTATTTCATGTTACTAAATTTTACATAAAGATGCTGGTCTATTTTTATTTAATCATATACTGTTATGGTTTGAATATAGTTTGTTCCTACCAAAACTCATGTTGAAATTAGATTCCCCATGTGCTAGTGTTGGGAGGCAGAGCCTAATGGAAGGTGTTTGGGTCATGGGGGCAGATAGATCCCACATGAATAAACTAATGCCCTCCTACTGGGGTGAGTGAGTTCTCATTCTTGCTGTCGTGGGAATGGATTAGTTCTCACAAGCAAGGGTTACTAAAGAGTCTGGCTTTCTTGATTTTCTCCTTTTTGCCTCCTGCCTTCCCATGTGATCTCTTTGCACATACCTACTCCCCTTTCACTTTGTACCAAGAGTGGAAGCAACATGAGACCCTCACCAGATACAGCTGCCCAATCTTGAGCCTTCCAGCCACCAGAATCATGAGCCAAATAAAACTCTTTTTAAAAATAAGTTACCCAGTCTTAGATATTCTATTATAGCGACACAAAATGGACTAAGCTGTACTCTGTTGCATTAAAATGTGTTGTTTATATGCAAGTGACAAAAACTCAAAATAGTGTCAGCATGAAGGGCAGTTCATTGGCTTATATACAGGGAAGTCCAGGCAATGACTGGGTCCTGGGTCCAAACGTCAAAAGCAGTCATCTTGCCATCCTACACACTTGGCTCTGATTATTTTCTTCTTTATGGATTGGTTTTCTTTTCAGATTTTCCCTTTGGGGATATTCTGTATGGGATGAGGAACAGTGAGGTGAGAGGATGGTGGATAACAGCAATTGACATTTTCAGCTTACCTTAGCATAACAAGGCTGAAAGCTTTTATAAAGCAAGCTATGTAAAATTTTGGAGAAGTACTTTTATTTTGCCCAGATTGGATCACATTCCGTTCCTGAGCTAATCAAGAGAGGAATTCACCCAAAGGAGGGGGAAATTTTTAGAAGAAAGCCAGAATGTAGGGAGCAGGTGAGGAAAGGTAGTTACTGGGAATACGAAAGTAACACATTCATTGCACCCTGTTTGAATTTGAGTAGCAAGAAGTTTCTGATTTGTACTAACAGAAGGAGTAAAGTTCAGATTTAATCTGCAAGTCTTGATTGTTTTTAACTAGAGATTTTAATCTCTTCTTCTTATTATTGCTGCTTTGAGTTGCCATTATAGGTTTTTGGATTTTTTTTTTAATGCCATCCATTTTTATTTGACATCATGTTGTTGCTAGTTTGAGCAGATGCACATAGCATATGTTTCCATTACCAATTTGGAAATTTTTCCCAGTGGCATCAGCATTTGAGAGATACTGATTTTGAAATTAGAGTACTAGGGGAAAATGCTTCAAAAATGAAGACTACTTAAATAAAAATTGGCTTTAAATAAACCTTTGGGGATCTGTACTTGACTAAAAAGTATTTTCTTTAAACTTTGGTCTTTGAAAACTAAAGTGTGTGTGCATGTGTTCATTAAAATGACCTATAACATGAACATTTTCCATACTGGAGTGTGATGTACTGTACTCATTTTGAACTTTAGAACCAAATGCATCCTTTAGCATTTGATGAGCTGCTATATAATTCTATTTCCAGTTTTATTTTCTTGCCAAATAAAGTACCAAAGCTCAGCCTGATATTTGGTAACCCCTGACTTGGTCCCAACCTA